ACCTTAATATGTATCTTCGGCTGTAATCTGGACAAAGTAAACACAAAGGGGAAAAAGAAGCAATCTTGTTAGGCCTGGATATTTGGAATTATTTTTGTGTGCTATACAAAGAAACGGAAAAGTTGCAAACCCTTCTCTGTTTTCTGTATGCTAAGGATCTCCTTCTCAGAGACAAAAACCCACTGGCCCGTTTCCTTCTCTAAGCAAATTGAAATCTCTTCCTCAAACATAAGAGCTTATAACTAAGACATTGTTCTAAGCTCTATCTCCTGAAAGCTATTCATAATGCCTCATTCCCAACCAAAACCACTTAATTGCCCCTTGTCCCCTGCCCCTATTACTACTGAGGAGCCCCAAGAACCTTACCTTATTTCCTTCATTGTGGCAAAGTGTTTCAGAAAAGGGTTCCTTGAATTAAAAGTCGGCGTATCCTATTTGACTCCTGCTCCTCCGGTATCACATACCTACAGCCAACCATGCCAAGAGCTTCCCCATTATCTCCGCATCGGAGAGCTACAAGATAAAGCGCAAGAACACGACACGCATCTCAGTAAATCATATATTTTTGGCCCGACTCTGTCTTCAACACACCTAAGGCACCGTGTTTTATCCCTCTTCCATACCCTTTCCTCCCGATATCCTCCAGTTTCAGAGACCGCACCCGGAGACCCATTGGCAGGTTCCTGGATTCGCCTCAATTTTGGTCCTGCCTCTCTGCTTCGCATTTTCAGGCTTGGCCTCACAAGAAGGACGATGGCGCCAGATTGTGCCAGAATGGGTGAAAACAGAAGGAAAATAAACCGGTTGCAGCAAAACCCACTATTCCGCCTCCAACGCGGAGGGAGGAGCGGTCAAATGCACGTCTTCAGGCTCAGGCCCTTCCGATTGGCTGCTGGGACACAACGTGGCCTGTCATTGGCTACGGCACCGGCGCAGGGCCTTCGGAGAGGAAGTGTGGAAGTCCCGCGCCTCTAAAGCCCGCCTTTCGTGACAAATAAAGGTCGTAGCCGCAGAGTCAACGGGCGGAGCTAAAGTGGTCGTGATTCATGCTGTCGCGGGAACCCCGAAGGTGGGGCCCCACGTAACAAGAAGATGACCCGAAGTTGCTCCGCAGTGGGCTGCAGCACCCGTGACACCGTGCTCAGCCGGGAGCGCGGCCTCTCCTTCCACCAGTGCGTATGGGAGCAGCCTCGAAGCCTTCGAACTCCCTGCGGGGCCCGGCGGGCCGTGGCGTGGCGTGGGGCGGGGCCGGGCCGCACTGTGGGTCGCGCCGCGTGTGTGACGCGACGTGACGTGCGCAGCGTCGGGGCGTGGGAGCGGAATTGGGGCACTGTGAGAATTGAGATTCTCTCTCTTCCCGCCCAGTGTTTACCTCTGAATAGCCGGTTCTCGCACCGCCTACCGCTTTAAGGAGAGTTACGCGAAAGGAGTCCTCCATTAATTGGATGGTCTTATTATTTGAAGTGAGGAGGCCGAAAGGGAAGGCAGTTTAGGACAACGGTTGAAGTGTGTGTGTGGCGTCTTCCTGAGCACGAGTACAGATCAGTTTTCTCCTGTACTGCCTGACATTGCAAGTTCTTAAGTGCTGTTAGCCGAGCTGTGCAAGGCCGGTCCGATTCTGGCTGGATTTGATCATGGCAGGGAAGTTTCATTTGGCTCGACAGTGGGGAAGAATTTCAGATCAGTCTTATCTGAACTCATATCCATGGTTCAGACTGGTATAGGTCATTCAGTATTCAGGGTACACTAGCAAGTAGAAAAGTGGGTAAAATAGATCCTCACAGACAAAAGGAGCAGATTTATGGAAAGATCAAAAAGAACTTTATGGTTGGAAAGGGGGGGTAGGAAGAGGGTAGTTAGGAATGGCATGGGAAAATGTAAAGGATAGAAAGTGCAAATATAGAGGAGTGGAAAAGTACCTGAGAAACCATTTTAAAAATGTAAATGCCAGGTTAAGGAGTTTAGAGTATGTATGGTAGGCTATGTATAAAATTCATTGATTTTTTTTTTTTTTTGTTTTCTATTTTTTAAATAGGGCTGATTCCTCCACCTAAATTGTTAGCAGTGTGAACCAACTCATTGTGTATGTGAGACCATAATTGATTTGGGATTTTTCTTGTGATAGAGGTAGTTTTAAACTAGGGAGACATGAATTCCAATTTTAATTGAGTATTTACTGATGTCTGTACTTGGCTCTGGGTCTTGGTTTCTTCTTCTGTAAGAGGAATAAAAACCTGCCTTGTAGAATTTTGTAAAACTAAAACGTAAGACTTTATAGCATATGTAACGCACAAGGTAAATGCTTTAAAAATGGTATTATTACCAAATTAATTTTTTCCAGAACTCAAAACTAGTTATGCTAGTTAGATTACAATATTTCCCAACATTTTCCTTCTTTTTTTTTTTTTTTTTTTTGGAGACGGGGTCTCACTTTGTCGCCCAGGCTGGAGAGCAGTGGCACTATCACAGCTCAGCGCAGCCTCTATCTCCCAGGCTCAAGTGATCCTCCCACCTCAGCCTCATGGGACTACAGGCACAGACCACCATCCCGGCTTTTTTTTTTTTTTGGTAGAGATGAGGTCTCAGTGTGTTGCCCAGGTTGGTCTCCAACTTCTTGGCTGGGATTACAGGCATGAGCCACCCTGCCCAGCCCCAGCCTTTTTCATAGCATTTTACGCATAGGAAATAATTGTTCAATACTTTGGGGCAAACCTACAGCACTGTTTGGGGCTGCCTTCAAGTAACTACTCAGGTGTCCCAGCCCACCCCATGGACTAAGAATATCAACAGCTGTACTCACTAGGCATACCTGTTGGGAAGCTTTGCATCAGAGGACCACGCTAGTAATAGAAGTTGTTGGACCAGCCAACTTTTGAGGGTTCCTTGCACGTTTAGAGACTATACCCAATCTGTGGAAAAGCTCCCTTGCAAAATATGTTCCATGAGTTAGAAAAGAACTCAGTGAAAAAAGATAGATTTGCCCCAACTTTATTGGAAAAAGAATTCCCTGTTCATTTGCCCTTGATCAAGTATCATCATCTTCTTAGAACAATAAAATTATAATCCCAGAAATGGAATTAGTTGTTCTTAGGAAAGATCGAACTTTGGATAGTACTTTACAGTTTACAAAGTGATTTTGAATACATTTGTAGCCTCATACACTCTTACTACAGCCCTGTGAGGAAGTTCTAAGATTGAGAGATGTGTCTAATACCATATAGCTGGTAGAAGGTCACTGAAGCTTAAATACAGGTTTTCCAATTCAGAGTTCTTTCTCAAGGTGATTTAGAGAGCATATCAGAATTATGTTTTACCATGCTGCTATATTTTTGTAGCATTTAGCTGAGAAATAAAATTTATACCAATCTCAGTTCTAGTAACTATGTGTTTTAAAGTCTAAATTAAAATACACAAAAAGCATAGTTACCTATAAGTCTGTCTCTAAGATAACGTCAAAGAAGAAGGGGCAGAAAGAGTAGTTTTGTGCTTTTTATTGTGTTAATTTCACAAGTTTCTTTTTCTTTTCTTTTTTGAGATGAAATCTTGCTGTCGCCCAGGCTGGAGTGCAGTGGCACTATCTTGGCTCACTGCAACTTTGCCTCCCAGGTTCAAGCGATTCTCCTGCCTCAGCCTCCCTAGTAGCTGGGATTACAGGTGGGAGCCACCAGGCCCGGCTAATTTTTGTAATGTTAATGGAACTTTAATGTGATTGTCATAGATTTCCAACTGATACCATACAGCGCTCAAAATGGATCAGGGCTGTTAATCGTGTGGACCCCAGAAGCAAAAAGATTTGGATTCCAGGACCAGGTGCTATACTGTGTTCCAAACATTTTCAAGAAAGTGACTTTGAGTCATATGGCATAAGAAGAAAGCTGAAAAAAGGAGCTGTGCCTTCTGTTTCTCTATACAAGGTATTTAAATGTAGGTGTAAGTCAACAAAATGAAAATAACTTTAATTTTATATATCTGTCATAGATTCCTCAAGGTGTACATCTTAAAGGTAAAGCAAGACAAAAAATCCTAAAACAACCTCTTCCAGACAATTCTCAAGAAGTTGCTACTGAGGACCATAACTATAGTTTAAAGACACCTTTGACGATAGGTGCAGAGAAACTGGCTGAGGTGCAACAAATGTTACAAGTGTCCAAAAAAAGACTTATCTCCGTAAAGAACTACAGGATGATCAAGAAGAGAAAGGGTTTACGATTAATTGATGCACTTGTAGAAGAGAAACTACTTTCTGAAGAAACAGAGTGTCTGCTACGAGCTCAATTTTCAGGTACTTCCCCCTAGTAACCTGTAGTATTTACAATCACAAAGAATAAAAAAATTTATTTTAACAGATTTTAAGTGGGAGTTATATAATTGGAGAGAAACAGATGAGTACTCCGCAGAAATGAAACAATTTGCATGTACACTCTACTTGTGCAGTAGCAAAGTCTATGATTATGTAAGAAAGATTCTTAAGCTGCCTCATTCTTCCATCCTCAGAACGTAAGTGAATTATTTTTTTATTTTTTAAAAGTTTGAGTGTTCTTTCACTTTTTATGTATTCTAGGTGGTTATCCAAATGCCAACCCAGTCCAGGTTTCAACAGCAACATTTTTTCTTTTCTTCAACGAAGAGTAGAGAATGGAGATCAGCTCTATCAATACTGTTCATTGTTAATAAAAAGTATGCCTCTCAAGCAACAGCTTCAGTGGGATCCTAGCAGTCACAGTTTGCAGGGGTTTATGGACTTTGGTCTTGGAAAACTTGATGCTGATGAAACGCCACTTGCTTCAGAAACTGTTTTGTTAATGGCAGTGGGTATTTTTGGCCATTGGAGAACACCTCTTGGTTATTTTTTTGTAAACAGAGCATCTGGATATTTGCAGGCTCAGCTGCTTCGTCTGACTATTGGTAAACTGAGTGACATAGGAATCACAGTTCTGGCTGTTACATCTGATGCCACAGCACATAGTGTTCAGATGGCAAAAGCATTGGGGATACATATTGATGGAGACGACATGAAATGTACATTTCAGCATCCTTCATCTTCTAGTCAACAGATTGCATACTTCTTTGACTCTTGCCACTTGCTAAGATTAATAAGAAATGCATTTCAGAATTTTCAAAGCATTCAGTTTATTAATGGTATAGCACATTGGCAGCACCTCGTGGAGTTAGTAGCACTGGAGGAACAGGAATTATCAAATATGGAAAGAATACCAAGTACACTTGCAAATTTGAAAAATCATGTACTGAAAGTGAATAGTGCCACCCAACTCTTTAGTGAGAGTGTAGCCAGTGCATTAGAATATTTGTTATCCTTAGACCTGCCACCTTTTCAAAACTGTATTGGTACCATCCATTTTTTACGTTTAATTAACAATCTGTTTGACATCTTTAATAGTAGGAACTGTTATGGAAAGGGACTTAAAGGGCCTCTGTTGCCTGAAACTTACAGTAAAATAAACCACGTGTTAATTGAAGCCAAGACTATTTTTGTTACATTATCTGACACTAGCAATAATCAAATAATTAAAGGTAAGCAAAAACTAGGATTCCTGGGATTTTTGCTCAATGCTGAGAGCTTAAAATGGCTCTACCAAAATTATGTTTTCCCAAAGGTCATGCCTTTTCCTTATCTTCTGACTTACAAATTCAGTCATGATCATCTGGAATTATTTCTAAAGATGCTTAGGCAGGTATTAGTAACAAGTTCTAGCCCTACCTGCATGGCATTCCAGAAAGCTTACTATAATTTGGAGACCAGATACAAATTTCAAGATGAAGTTTTTCTAAGCAAAGTAAGCATCTTTGACATTTCAATTGCTCGAAGGAAAGACTTGGCGCTTTGGACAGTTCAACGTCAGTATGGTGTCAGCGTTACAAAGACTGTCTTTCACGAAGAGGGTATTTGTCAAGACTGGTCTCATTGTTCACTAAGTGAGGCATTACTAGACCTGTCAGATCATAGGCGAAATCTCATCTGTTATGCTGGTTATGTTGCAAACAAGTTATCAGCTCTTTTAACTTGTGAGGACTGCATCACTGCACTGTATGCATCGGATCTCAAAGCCTCTAAAATTGGGTCACTATTATTTGTTAAAAAGAAGAATGGTTTGCATTTTCCTTCAGAAAGTCTGTGTCGGGTCATAAATATTTGTGAGCGAGTTGTAAGAACCCATTCAAGAATGGCAATTTTTGAACTAGTTTCTAAACAAAGGGAATTGTATCTTCAACAGAAAATATTATGTGAGCTTTCTGGGCATATTAATCTTTTTGTAGATGTGAATAAGCATCTCTTTGATGGAGAAGTGTGTGCCATCAATCACTTTGTCAAGTTGCTAAAGGATATAATAATCTGTTTCTTAAATATCAGAGCTAAAAATGTTGCACAGAATCCTTTAAAACATCATTCAGAGAGAACTGATATGAAAACTTTATCAAGGAAACACTGGTCATCTGTACAGGATTATAAATGTTCAAGTTTTGCTAATACCAGTAGTAAATTCAGGCATTTGCTAAGTAACGATGGATATCCATTCAAATGAGAGACCTAAAATATATTAACATTTTAATTAAGAATACTTGATCAACATTTTTTGAAGTTCAATTTACCATATTTTATAAATTGCGCATTCTGCACAGTGGACAAGTTTGCAATTCTGACTTATTAAAATTTCAAATTCTGCATATCACAAAATCTCCTTATACTTTTGGTATGGCTTGCAGCATTTATGAGTTTTCCAAAATATAGAAAGCAGTAGGTCAGTAGGAGCAAACTAGCCAACAGGTACTGTCTTTGAATTTACTACTGTAAGACTAAGCAGTGTTACTGGACACAGTTTTAACTTGTTCAATCTGCTTCAAAAACAAGAAAAACAACAACTATGAGTTATCAAAATATTGACTCCATTTATGACTAGACTACATTTCTGAAAGATCTTTGGTTTATGATTCTTAAGAATATTGACAATACCTATAAAACTTTGAAGATAACTTTTACTTAAATATGAAAATTATAGTTTGAAAATTAGGCTCAAGCAAATATCAAATACTGCAAAAATCCCCTTGTCCCAGGATACCCTAAAATAGAAGTGCTTAAACTTTGTCAGGCAGAAGGTAAAGTACATGAGCCATGAGATTCTTCCTTGTGCTGCAGCCACGCTGGGGAGTGCAATCTGGAAAGAACATACCTAATGTGTTTTTCACCATCCATTATCTCTGAACTTTGAAATATTACTTTTGAATAATAGGCTGGACACTTAGTTTGACTTGAAAGAGCTCAATGCTCATCGGAAAACAGGGAGAAACCTAATCTGAAGATGGAAGCATACTAAGGACAATTTTCTCCACTCACATCCACATTTGAAAAGAGGGACAGAAAAACATAGGTAACTCTACTTTCACAAATGAGGATAGTTTAACGGATAGAAGAAACAAGCACATTATTCACCTGTGTTGTAAAACATCTACTCTTTTTTGTCACTGAATAAGTGTTCCCAAAGTACAGTTAATCCTAATATGAAAACTTAGAATTGTAAAAGATTAATGATAACGTAAAAGTATATTGATTAAAATTCCCCTTACAAAGTATATTTTGATGTTTGTTTATTCTACCTCAAACA